CTGAGGGGCCTTGGGGGCCCTCCTTGAATCTGGATACTTTGATCCCTTTTTCAAGTTCTAAGTCTAATGTAGGAAAAGCTGTACAGATAGATGATATGGTTTTGACCCCCATCTTTCTTCCTGTTTCTGCCGTTCTTGAAAATTCCCAGCAGGTGAGTGTCAGAAGACAAATTGAAGTATTCAGCTAAATAAGCAACTGCAAAACTGAATTTATTCCTCTTCAAGAACTACTCTTCTTGTATGTTGAGTGACCATTTGGCTGCCAAGAGAAACTGCTTTGCCTAGGAAATAATATGGACTGAAAAATCAGTTTCAAACACAAATGAAAAATATTCCTTATGTTTGGTCATCTTCTTTCCACATCAAATATACATGTAAAGATGTATATAAGATATAATCTGAAGATAATCAAACAGCTATTAACTGGATTTCTGCATTTCGCCTATCCTTCAAAACCAGCCTCAAGTCTACCTTTATGTTGAGAGAGTGTATCTTTAACTCATGGTGTTCTCTTTCTCCTTTCACATTTCCTGTAAACTCATCATGAATTGCCTTGTTTATTGTTTTGATTTCTCATTCAACAACACCAGAATACTCTGTGTTTAGGGTAACCTTAGACTTCAGTTTTCCTGAGGAGTTTCAGTTTACACGTCTTGCACCGGTACAATTAACAGTGCCCCTTTCAGGTTAAAAAGTGTCTCAGTGTAGTTCATAAATTATATAGTCACCCCATGTGTGCAGCAATCAGAGCTTTTTCAATGCAAAGTTGATTATGATGGGCATAAATGAATCATAATAAAAAGTTCTAGTATGATCCCATCTGACTGGGCTTCTTGTGATGGCCCATTTCAACACCATGGGTGTCATTAGTGGCTTCACAATGGTTCTTCTTGTAAATTCCCTCATGACCTAGAGTTTTGATTTATGCCATCCTAGCCCACTTTAAGCTCTGACTCATGCTGGGATTGCCCTAAACAGGGCAGGGCAGACTAATGGAATGCATTGCATTGTCCTAACATTTCTTAACCTGCCCAAGGTTGAACATGCTTGTTTGTTTTTCTTTTGCTCTCCAAAAATCTTTATGCTAGCGTAAAGGCCTGTTGTAATCACATAAATTACTCACTATGTAACAGGAGAAGTTGAAATTTGTCCCTGAAACATAAAGATTATATATAATAAAAGCCTTAAAAACCTACCTATTGAGAACCAAAGATATTTAGTGCTGTTTCCTAACTGGCATTACAAGAAAATTCTGCTCAGTCAGGGGATACTCACCTTTCAAGGGACAAGGAACATGTAATGAATTTAAATTTGGTTTAGATCTGTGTAATAAGGAAAAGTAAGTGAATTTGGTGATCTTGTACCTGAGGATGGCGGCATTAAAAAAAGACTATTTTAACTTAATATCATTTCATTAACTTCTTTAAAAATAAGCTAGTTCAGCTGAACTACACAATATCAGAAGACCAAGTGTAAGAAAACGGTAATCGGCCGGGCGCGGTGGCTCACGCCTGTAATCCCAGCACTTTGGGAGGCCGAGGCGGGCGGATCACGAGGTCAGGAGATCGAGACCATCCTGGCTAACACGGTGAAACCCCGTCTCTACTAAAAATACAAAAATTAGCCAGGCGTGGTGGCGCGCGCCTGTAGTCCCAGCTACACGGGAGGCTGAGGCAGGAGAATGGCGTGAACCCGGGAGGCGAAGCTTGCAGTGAGCCGAGATCGCGCCACTGCACTCCAGCCTGGGCGACAGAGCGAGACTCCGTCTCAAAAAAAAAAAAAAAAAAAAAAAAAGAAAACGGTAATCTGTGTTTGTGGAAACATAGAGATGAATTCATCTAGTTATGTATCATTATGTAAACATAGTTACATTGCCTTTTGTGATAAATAGGTTTTGGAAATGAAGATTACTTAAGAATATATGTAGTCAAGACTTATAAAAACTCAGGAATTAAATTGTCAAATTAACCTCTACTTGGAATATTATTTATTAATTACACATTTACTGAGTGTATTCTAGTATATTGAGTGTATGTACAAGGCTCATATACTGGGTATATAAAGAAAATGTATTTAAGCACCTTTCCTCCCAGGAACTGGTAGTCTAGTATTCTTACTTTTCCAAGGAAAAACAAACAAACAAACATGAAGAAATATATCTCTTTAGTATGGATGATCTACTTCACATAAAGTAATTTTATGCTGGACATTTCTTTTAAAACTTTACATTTATTCTGTTAGAGTCTCTTATTTATCTTTCAAAACTCAGATGAAAATTCATCAGTTAGGAATTGTGTTTATCTGCAAGTAAGAGGGTCTTTGAAAACAGGACGAAGTAAGATTCGAGTAAGCTTTCCTTTCACATCAGACCCAGTTCTGAGAGTAAACGAGCAGATACAGGGACTCCTTGGTATTCTGAGAGGCCTGGGCTCCTTTTCTCCGGTTGTGTTTAGCCTCGGCTTCTATGAGACAAGTTCCCTCAAGTCTGAATATGGCTGCTGCAGGTCTGGACATTACAGCCATGTTCCAGGCAGAAAGAGGCAGGATGGGCATAAGGGGAATAAAAAGGAAAACAAGAAAACTTTTTTGAAAACTTTCACAGAAGCCCCATTCAGAAACTTCTGCTTCCATTTAAATCATCATCGTTAGTTATGCAATCATCATCATTACAAGAGAAGGTGGGAATTGTGGCATTTCAGTTCCTCTCAATGCCACCTTCAACAAATTTAGGATTCCGTTAGTTAAGAACAGGCAGGCAAACAGCAATCTGTGTGACAATACACTCTAATCATTTATCACCCTCTGGGGGAGATTATTGTATAGACATTGCTAGTGCCCCACCCATGCTCTTTTTATAGGGCTGGTGCACCCATCCCCAGCTGCTCTGCATTCTGGCCGTTTATGGCTCACAGTTGTCACTTTCTCAAAGGAATTGCCCTCCACCAAAAGGAGCCACATTGCTTAGAGATGCCTGGAACATCAACCCGCTCCAACCCCACTCCTCCCCGTACCAGGCTGCCTGCAGCCAGTGACTGTCTGATATGGGGTAGAAAACAGGCCCCAGGCTCCCAGGTGGGACAACTTTGTGTTGTCGTTTGGGCTCAAAGCTATGGGAGGGGTCAGGTTGAGGCCACACTCCCATTGCACCAACGTATATGCTTGCTGCCATGCCTCACTGCCTGTCCCAGTAAATCACTTGCTAACAATCTCTACTCTAGGGTCTTTCTCAGGGGAATTAAAACAATTGTTTTTTCTTGTAATGTCCTCATTCCCCCAGCTTCCTCCTGAGCTACTATGTAAGAATTGAACATTATTGTACTACCTCCTTCTCTTCCAAATACACGTTCAGACTATCAAACCTAATCACTGGACCAGCAAACAGAGAAGGCAAGATAGAGAGGAATCCAAACTGGTTTTCACTAAACATAAATACTATTGTAGGTTTTTCTAAGTGAAAGTAGAGGCAAAATTATTTAGAGAAAATAGTTTGCCCCATAAAGATACTTATTTTCATTTCCATGGTCTGAATGCTTGTTTGCTACAAGTTTGAAACAAATTAAACACTGTGCTGTAGGCAAAGGAGAGGAATGTGCCAGCCTAGGCTGGGCGACACTGCAAGAGAGTAGTATTTCCTGAAAGCGTAATTCAGGAGCCAACTACAAATATTTTGAATTTCATGAATATTGTTCAATTAATTCTATATGAGCACAGTTTAAATAAGCATTGGTGGTACTTAGTAACTAAAGTTTTTCCACAGATGTGTTATCATTATTTGAATGACATCTGCTTCTTTGTCTATTTCAACAAATAGATCCTTGCTCCCCCTGTTTTGAGGGATCATCTCAGACACTAACTTCCCGGTAATGTATCTTCTCTACTACTTCAGAACCTCGTAAATTATAACTGTTTTCTCCTTCATTGCAGAAGACAATAGATGTGCATCTTCAAATGCAGCATCCTGTGCCAGGTGCCTTGCGCTGGGTCCAGAATGTGGATGGTGTGTTCAAGAGGTGTGCCATTTTTTTTTTTCTTTTTCTCATGGAAAACATCAGTGATTTTCTTTCTTTTAAACAGGATTTCATTTCAGGTGGATCAAGAAGTGAACGTTGTGATATTGTTTCCAATTTAATAAGCAAAGGCTGCTCAGTTGATTCAATAGAATACCCATCTGTGCATGTTATAATACCCACTGAAAATGAAATTAATACCCAGGTGACACCAGGAGAAGTGTCTATCCAGCTGCGTCCAGGTTTGGTCATTTTCAAATAAATCTATAATGATGACTACATGATGTTTTTCTTCTATTGAACTAGGAGCCGAAGCTAATTTTATGCTGAAAGTTCATCCTCTGAAGAAATATCCTGTGGATCTTTATTATCTTGTTGATGTCTCAGCATCAATGCACAATAATATAGAAAAATTAAATTCCGTTGGAAACGATTTATCTAGAAAAATGGCATTTTTCTCCCGTGACTTTCGTCTTGGATTTGGCTCATACGTTGATAAAACAGTTTCACCATACATTAGCATCCACCCCGAAAGGATTCATAATCAATGCAGGTATCTAGGGTTTGATGTGGATATGCTAAATTATAAACTTTACACTTCTTCTTTTCCCACACAGTGACTACAATTTAGACTGCATGCCTCCCCATGGATACATCCATGTGCTGTCTTTGACAGAGAACATCACTGAGTTTGAGAAAGCAGTTCATAGACAGAAGATCTCTGGAAACATAGATACACCAGAAGGAGGTTTTGACGCCATGCTTCAGGCAGCTGTCTGTGAAGTAAGACGTTTCACATGATCGAGTGTTTGCTAGTACAAAGTCTAATTACATGTTTATTTTTAAGAGTCATATCGGATGGCGAAAAGAGGCTAAAAGATTGCTGCTGGTGATGACAGATCAGACGTCTCATCTCGCTCTTGATAGCAAATTGGCAGGCATAGTGGTGCCCAATGACGGAAACTGTCATCTGAAAAACAACGTCTATGTCAAATCGACAACCATGGTAATGCAGCAGTAACCGCTTAGTAGATATGACATTCCCTTATTTATTTTATTATTCATTACAGGAACACCCCTCACTAGGCCAACTTTCAGAGAAATTAATAGACAACAACATTAATGTCATCTTTGCAGTTCAAGGAAAACAATTTCATTGGTATAAGGTATGTTAACTCTGAAAATGTTAAAATTAAATCATTGTTTAAATGCTACTGATATGTTTTATAGGATCTTCTACCCCTCTTGCCAGGCACCATTGCTGGTGAAATAGAATCAAAGGCTGCAAACCTCAATAATTTGGTAGTGGAAGCCTATCAGGTATGTATATATTAGATACAATTTTTTAAATATCGTATGTAATTTAAAAATAATGTCTCTGCAGAAGCTCATTTCAGAAGTGAAAGTTCAGGTGGAAAACCAGGTACAAGGCATCTATTTTAACATTACCGCCATCTGTCCAGATGGGTCCAGAAAGCCAGGCATGGAAGGATGCAGAAACGTGACGAGCAATGATGAAGTATGTGGGTGTGCATTTTTCCCTTTTAAAATTAAATATATTTCCTTTTTCCTCCTAAATTTAGGTTCTTTTCAATGTAACAGTTACAATGAAAAAATGTGATGTCACAGGAGGAAAAAACTATGCAATAATCAAACCTATTGGTTTTAATGAAACCGCTAAAATTCATATACACAGAAACTGCAGCTGTCAGTGTGAGGACAACAGAGGACCTAAAGGAAAGTGTGTAGATGAAACTTTTCTAGATTCCAAGTGTTTCCAGTGTGATGAGAATAAATGTCATTTTGATGAAGATCAGTTTTCTTCTGAGAGTTGCAAGTCACACAAGGATCAGCCTGTTTGCAGTGGTCGAGGAGTTTGTGTTTGTGGGAAATGTTCATGTCACAAAATTAAGCTTGGAAAAGTGTATGGAAAATACTGTGAAAAGGATGACTTTTCTTGTCCATATCACCATGGAAATCTGTGTGCTGGTGAGTATAAATATATACAGGCAGCTTTTACTATAACATAGGTCCTGCGGTGTCTTCCTCACAGGGCATGGAGAGTGTGAAGCAGGCAGATGCCAATGCTTCAGTGGCTGGGAAGGTGATCGATGCCAGTGCCCTTCAGCAGCAGCCCAGCACTGTGTCAATTCAAAGGGCCAAGTGTGCAGTGGAAGAGGCACGTGTGTGTGTGGAAGGTGTGAGTGCACCGATCCCAGGAGCATCGGCCGCTTCTGTGAACACTGCCCCACCTGTTATACAGCCTGCAAGGAAAACTGGTATGATTTCTTTGACTCCAAACATACACAAAATAAATATTTTCACTTCTGTTTCCCCTTGCAGGAATTGTATGCAATGCCTTCACCCTCACAATTTGTCTCAGGCTATACTTGATCAGTGCAAAACCTCATGTGCTCTCATGGAACAACAGCATTATGTCGACCAAACTTCAGGTAGGCCAAAGCTTAATAATCAAAGCACAGAATTTAATCCATTTATTTGTTTGCTTCATTACAGAATGTTTCTCCAGCCCAAGCTACTTGAGAATATTTTTCATCATTTTCATAGTTACATTCTTGATTGGGTTGCTTAAAGTCCTGATCATTAGACAGGTGATACTACAATGGAATAGTAATAAAATTAAGTCCTCATCAGATTACAGAGTGTCAGCCTCAAAAAAGGTCAGTGAATTCTAAAAAAGAACTGCTAACAGTTAGTTAATAATAATATTTCTTCTCTATTAAGGATAAGTTGATTCTGCAAAGTGTTTGCACAAGAGCAGTCACCTACCGACGTGAGAAGCCTGAAGAAATAAAAATGGATATCAGCAAATTAAATGCTCATGAAACTTTCAGGTGCAACTTCTAAAAAAAGATTTTTAAACACTTAATGGGAAACTGGAATTGTTAATAATTGCTCCTAAAGATTATAATTTTAAAAGTCACAGGAGGAGACAAATTGCTCACGGTCATGCCAGTTGCTGGTTGTACACTCGAACGAAGACTGACAAGTATCCTCATCATGATGTGACTCACATAGCTGCTGACTTTTTCAGAGAAAAATGTGTCTTACTACTGTTTGAGACTAGTGTCGTTGTAGCACTTTACTGTAATATATAACTTATTTAGATCAGCATAGAATGTAGATCCTCTGAAGAGCACTGATTACACTTTACAGGTACCTGTTATCCCTACGCTTCCCAGAGAGAACAATGCTGTGAGAGAGTTTAGCATTGTGTCACTACAAGGGTACAGTAATCCCTGCACTGGACATGTGAGGAAAAAAATAATCTGGCAAGTATATTCTAAGGTTGCCAAACACTTCAACAGTTGGTGGTTGAATAGACAAGAACAGCTAGATGAATAAATGATTCGTGTTTCACTCTTTCAAGAGGTGAACAGATACAACCTTAATCTTAAAAGATTATTGCTTTTTAAAGTGTGTAGTTTTATGCATGTGTGTTTATGGTTTGCTTATTTTTGCAAGATGGATACTAATTCCAGCATTCTCTCCTCTTTGCCTTTATGTTTTGTTTTCTTTTTTACAGGATAAGTTTATGTATGTCACAGATGACTGGATTAATTAAGTGCTAAGTTACTACTGCCATAAAAAACTAATAATACAATGTCACTTTATCAGAATACTAGTTTTAAAAGCTGAATGTTAATAGGGGACACTGTAAAGTATCATCAAAACCTGAATAGCTTCATTGTGCACAAGTGTGGAGTTTTGTATCCTCTTACCTGGTAAACTGAAGGGATTGTTTGGCCATTTCATTTATCTTATCATTAATTCACAAGATAGTTAGAAATTCTGCCTCAAGCAAAGTACCACATTTTGAATGTTTTCTTAGATTTTGATTGCAAGTAGATATCAGCATTTTTTAAATGAAAAGCTATATTATCTTCTCCCTTCAAGGCAGCCTAAGGATGTTCTTTCCCAGAATCACTCCAACCCTTCTTGCCAGAATTCATAAAAGTACAAAATTGGAGAATAGATGATATCTTAGAAATAAGCTTTTTTTTTTTTTTTTTTTTTTTTTGAGACGGAGTTTCACTCTTGTCACCCAGGCTGAAGTGCAATGGCGCAATTAGGGTTCACTGCAACCTCTGCCTCCCGGGTTCAAGCAGTTCTCCTGCCTCAGCCTCCTGAGTAGCTGGGATTACAGGCATCCACCACCGTGCCCAGCTAATTTTTGTATTTTTAGTAGAGACGGGGTTTTGCCATGTTGGACAGGTTGATCTCAAACTCCTGACCTCAGGTGATCTACCCTCCTCGGCCTCCCAGAGTGTTGGGATTACAGGCATGAGCCACCATGCCAGGCTGCTAATTCTCCTTTTTAGTGAGTTAGGGAACTGAGCCTCAGAAAACTTAAACGATTTCTCAGAAAACACTCAAGTGATAAAGTGGCCACATTGGAAAGGAGTTTTTATCTTCTCATTGTCAGGCCAGTGTTCATTGCACAATATCATGCTACCTCTTGAATCTTTAAAATATTCAATTGGCAAATGTTTTTCAATGTGATTTACTCATGTCTTAAGTGTATGAGGAAAGTTCAAAGCAAAATAGAAAGGAATAATTCAAACTGAATTGTCCATAATCAGCTTCCAGTCTTTCATGCTAATCAGCTTCTTAAGAGACTGAAGTATGGCATACCTACAGGGGAATTCCTTCGCACCATAGCCTGTATGAACAGTGTTCCCTGGAGTTCTCCAGTGCTCAGCTTGAGACCTTGATACACGGGCCATGAGCCCTGTCTTCCCCAATGGAAATTTATTTACACTTACCTTATCCCTATGGACTTAGTCTGATTTTATTGGCTAGGAGTCTAACAGTCCTGTGTGGATATACAGTTTTGCCCATGACAACAAAGGAATCTATCCGAAATATCTTTTTTTTTATAATAAACTTCCAAGATTTGCTGTCTTCCAGCACTTGAGTTAAAGTACTAGATACTGCATTTTGATGAAGACTAACCCCATCTCATATTCTACCCTAAAGAGAACTGAAAAACCTATAATAAGTTGTTCTGGAGCCAATAAACACAGCAGCTCTGTTAGATGTCCTCTACAGCCAAGCACTTTCAATGCTAACTTGAACTGCATTTCCTTCCTCAAATGAGAGATTGACATAATTCAGTACTGTGAGTCACTTGTATAAGAAACCTTTGATCACTAAAAATAATGTAAAAATTGGGTTTAGTAGCCTAATACACATAACGTTCTTCTTAAAAAGGAAAATGGATGGATGCCTGACAACCCTCCAAAAGAAAAAAGTGTAAGATAGCCATTAAGATGATGACAATTTTTGAAATGAACATTATGATATTTATGAACAATAAACAAATTTCCGTATGGAATGAATTATCCAAAAAGAGTATAACAAAATGAAATCCTTAAAAATCCAGAGTTTATATTTTTTTTATACCCTCACTTGTTTGCACTAACTTTATAGTGGACCAAGGCTGTTACCATAGGAAGGGACAAACTTCCTTGTAGGCAACTCAGTGTTAGACGATGATTGTGGTTATGCTTGCAAAGTCTTGTGCTTATCTTTTTTGTTTTTACTTAAAAAGCTAATTTTTAAAGATTGTAGGGCTTGTATTTTACTTGAATAATTGATATCTTCCTGTGTAATGATTTGTGAGATGAGAATTAATATTTGACTAGTTAGAATTAATTAAATGGTAAGGGAACACAGGGTACTCTTAGGTTAAATAATGTATGCAAATAGAGTCTATTTTCAACTAATATGGCCACAGGAGCCTTTTGAGATTCATTGATATTAAACACAATTAATGAAATTTTAAATTGTTAACAGAATTGAGAACTTGAACAACACTTTTAGTACTGCAGCATTTTTGTGCCCTAAAGTATGTAATGATTTATAAATGTGCCATACATACACTACAACATAACATTTGCTTTGTTATGCATTTTATTTCTCTGGGGACACCATTGCACTGCAGTGCACACGTATTTATAAACATTTGTTATATTTTTGGAAACTTGCTAATATTTATTAAGTCATAGACTTTTCTGGAGGACTTAAAAATTCACTAAAAATCTGATTATGTCTTAAATGTTCAGTTTATCTTTGGTTTATTAAAATAAAAAAAAAATCTAAGATTAAACACAGTAGATATCTCTGGAGGCAATTTTCCAAAACTCAACATTAAAATTTGTGGATGCATGAGATGCAATCCTTCAAAGAATGAATCTGAAATATATTTTTAATATTTACTTAATATCCACTGAAGATATCTTTATGCAAGACAAGAGTCAGCCATCAGACACTGAAATATATTATGATAGATTATGAAGAATTTTCTCTGTAGAATTATATTCTTCCTGGAACCTGGTAGAGTAGATTAGACTCAAAGGCTTTTTCTTCCTTTTCTTACTCCTGTTTTTTCCACTCACTCTTCCCAAGAGATTTCCTAAAGCTTCAAGCTTAATAAGCCTAATAGTGAAAAATAACTGAATTTAATGGTATAATGAAGTTCTTCATTTCCAGACATCTTTAATTGATCTTAAAGCTCATTTGAGTCTTTGCCCCTGAACAAAGACAGACCCATTAAAATCTAAGAATTCTAAATTTTCACAACTGTTTGAGCTTCTTTTCATTTTGAAGGATTTGGAATATATATGTTTTCATAAAAGTATCAAGTGAAATATAGTTACATGGGAGCTCAATCATGTGCAGATTGCATTCTGTTATGTTGACTCAATATTTAATTTACAACTATCCTTATTTATATTGACCTCAAGAACTCCATTTTATGCAATGCAGACCACTGAGATATAGCTAACATTCTTTCAAATAATTTTCCTTTTCTTTTATAATTCCTCTATAGCAAATTTTTATGTATAACTGATTATACATATCCATATTTATATTTCATTGATTCCAAGACATCACTTTTTCAATTTAACATCTCTGAAATTGTGACATTTCTTGCAACTGTTGGCACTTCAGATGCAGTGTTTAAAATTATGCTTGAATAAATATTACACTAATCCAACTTTACCTAAATGTTTATGCATCTAGGCAAATTTTGTTTTCTTATAAAGATTTGAGAGCCCATTTATGACAAAATATGAAGGCGAAATTTAAGGACAACTGAGTCACGCACAACTCAACATGGAGCCTAACTGATTATCAGCTCAGATCCCGCATATCTTGAGTTTACAAAAGCTCTTTCAGGTCCCCATTTATACTTTACGTGAGTGCGAATGATTTCAGCAAACCCTAACTTAACTAACAAGAATGGGTAGGTATGTCTACGTTTCATTAACAAATTTTTATTATTTTTATTCTATTATATGAGATCCTTTTATATTATCATCTCACTTTTAAACAAAATTAACTGGAAAAATATTACATGGAACTGTCATAGTTAGGTTTTGCAGCATCTTACATGTCTTGTATCAATGGCAGGAGAAAAATATGATAAAAACAATCAGTGCTGTGAAAAACAACTTTCTTCTAGAGTCCTCTTACTTTTTATTCTTCTTTATCATTTGTGGGTTTTTCCCCCTTGGCTCTGATCACTTTAACTTCAAGCTTATGTAACGACTGTTATAAAACTGCATATTTAAATTATTTGAATTATATGAAATAATTGTTCAGCTATCTGGGCAGCTGTTAATGTAAACCTGAGAGTAATAACACTACTCTTTTATCTACCTGGAATACTTTTCTGCATAAAATTTATCTTTGTAAGCTAACTCTATTAATCAGGTTTCTTCTAGCCTCTGCAACCTACTTCAGTTAGAATTGTCTAATACTGCTCTATTAATCAGGTTTCTAGCCTCTACAACCTACTTCAGTTAAAATTGTCTAATACAGCAATATTTAAAAAAAAAACACTGCAATTGTCAAGGATGGAAAATGTGTGATTTGTGTAAACAATTTTTACCAACTTTACATTTTCCTACAGATAAATGTGAAATTTTGATAAGAAGTCTACGCAATGACAAGTATGGTACATAAATTTTATTAAGAATATTGAGTATAAAGTACTTTAATTCTAAATTATAAGAAAATATACATTTGCACATATTAATATAGAAATTCATTTTGTGTATATTTAACATAGCTTTTAAACTATTTTACATTAGCTACTTCATTATGGTTTCTTGAACTTCTGAAAAAAATTAGAAATGTATTAAACTTATCAGTAACATAAAAACTTATTTTGTTTCACCTAACGAATACTGCGTTTGTAAAAATAAATTTAATATAGAATATATTTTTAAATTAAATATTTGAATATAAAATAGCTCTAAGAAAGAAGCAAATTATCACTGAACATATTTCTTATTATTTCTGGCTTTGAATTATACGTAACTTAAATTGTCTTAAATGATACAGAATATTGGAGAATATGATACTTTCACATAATATACTATGAACCTGTTCATATAACTCTGATTGACTACTAACTTCTGTTTTATGTATTTATTAAAGAGCTGACACTGTAGTTTGTGGTGAGATGTTTATTTTTCTAACAGAGCTTATAACAGTTAGGACAAGGCATTTAATTAATGCATCATTCTGTTTAGTAGTAGGTGTTAATCAATATGAAATTCTCTGTTTTAAAATAAAAATGTAAAAATCTAAGAATATGCAAAACGCTTCCTTATTTACTTTGT